GAGCAGTAAAGTTGTTTTGTCAATCTCCTGCGCTTGGCTTCATCAGAACTGAAAGTCGCTGGACATTTTTCTTTGCTAGCTGCCTTGAAGCTGCGCGCCTGCCAGCTTAGTCAGCTGAATCCAATTACCGCGAGTAGCATTTCATTTGGCCCCATGGAGCATTCACTTATAACTTCCCCCGAAAATTTCAATAATCCCTACCAAGGCTCCACGCTGGCCCTATCCTAAAGAGTTTTCCTAGGGTGCTGCTGAGGGATGAGGTGTAGGGTTGGGGCTGCCTGGACTCAGCTCTTCCTTGACAGCTCACGGACGCAGCTCCTTCCTGCTCTTCCCGTTTTTGGCTCCAGAAAGAGCACCAGTGCTGGTGGTCCAAAGCCAGCCCGGTTAAGGCTGAGAATCTGGGCAAACAAGGAGCCAAAGTTGGACCCGCGTGGGATGGTGGGTGGGCAGGGTAGGGAGCGTGGGAGAAGGTGCTGAAGGCTTTTCTGGTGGTCCAACTTTGGTTAACTTGGGGTCCTCTTTCCTTTCTTCTTCCCAAGCCTCTTACGCCAAGAGCTCAAAGCGCACCGCGCACCCCGGAACCCCCAGGCGCAAACTTACCCTGTTCCTCCGCGGCTGGAAAAAGAAAAATCTAGCTAGAGGCATAAGGGGGTGGCGGCCCCGGGTGACCTCCCAACTTAGCTCTTCTTTTGAGGGGATGCTCCTACTTCTAAAGAACTCTTTTTTAAAAATAAATAAATAAAAAATAATCAAGCGGCGAAAGTTGACGTCCGCCCACGTGAATGTATTATATAAAGCAGCTACAGGACCAGCTGGCTTGAGAGCCCTGGTACCTCGGGCCTCCACCGCACCACCCTCAGGTCCCGGCCCAGCCAAGAGCGCTTGGGGGAGGGGGGCGGGCAAGTGGCTTTTCCCCCTGGGTCCAGGCCGGCTGGGAAGCTGAAGCCGCAGCGCGAAGTTAGGAGCCCTACCGGGCTGGGATCTCTTCGAGGCGCTTCTGTTGGGTGTTCATTAAGGGGTGAGTTATTGCGGTGCGAGCCAAAGGTCACTTCAAAGGCTTATGGCTGCGCGCTTTAGTCTTTAGAAGCGCCGGGAACGCTTTGTGTGAGGCTTTCCCGGGTGTAGTTTAGTGCTCGCAAACTACTGAGTCGACAAATTGCACAGGGCAGATGCAAGAGGGGGACTCTGTCTCTCTCCTTTCACCTGACGGGGGGTGGTCACCCGCTGAGCGGTGACAGTGGTGGGGGAGCTTGGTCTGTGGCTTTGGGTGGGGGTGGAAAGGATGTTTGTTTCTTAGGCGATTTGCAGTCTGATCCTGACCCAGAAGTGGGCAGCCCAGGGCCAAGAGTGTGGTGGATACTTACCGGAATGAATAAACTCAGGGAAAGCATCTGATATATTTAATGTATAAATCAGGAACTAGCGCCCAGGTCCTCTTCACTGAGGCTCTGTAGAGCAGCCCCTGACCAAGATCCACCCAAGCCTATTTACCTTCCTTTCCTGGTGCCCTTTTCTGCAGCCTCCCCTGCCAAACCCCCACCTTAATTCTGCACGGTCTCTCTCTTCTGCCCCTAGGAGAGTGTTTGGCTTCCGGGATTGGGACCTGGAGGAGCATTTAGAATTTGGTAGGGGCAGGAGGAGAGCAGATTGGCTTCCCTGCACCTCTGACCCACCTGGCTAGAGGGTCTGGCGCTTCCCTCACGTCCGGGCTCTCCCCTCCCCCATCCAGCCATGGATTTTGGCGTTAAAGGGGCCCTCGCTCCCCAGGAGCCAACTGAGTCTGTGTTTTGCCGGGGAGAAGGCGTCTGGATGGTCACGGGTACCATATACAATAGTCACATTGACTATGACGTCCTTCAAGTGGGAAAAGCCCTTCAACATGTAAGTGTTTGTAAGCAAGAACCGGCTGCTACTGAGAGTTTTCCATTTTGTTCCAGATTCGCCTCCACAGATATCAAAAGAAACCTGAAGAGCCTACAAAAAAAAAAGAGATAAAGACAAAATTCAAGAAAACACACACATACATAATTGTGGTGAGTGGGCATCATTTAAATAATAATTTCCAGTACATTTCCCTCTGCAACTCAAGGTGGCCATCTCAAAATTCATACATCAAGACATAGAACAAAGGGCAGCTTTGAAGTGGGTCACTTCAGTATGAAGTACCACCCGTTACATGAAAACCGATCATTGGCCTTCAAATTTATGGCGCTTTAATGGGGCAAGCCCAGTGCCTTAAATACAGGGTGCATTACAGTATTGAGTTATCTGGGCTAAATAAGAGTGATTTAGAAGGCGCGTCCAGGTCTTCTTATAGAGCAAAAGAGGCTCAAGCTTAGAGATCGGGAGAACTTGGGCGGAACGTAAAGAAGTCTCCTTTCGAGCAAACCCAAAAACCAGTGGTTTCGAATCCCGAAGTAGCAAAGCCAACAGGAAAGGGAGAATCGTTGCTCGGTTCCAGTGAATTCGTGGGGATGCTCAGCAAAAGTCTTGGCCGCCAGAAAGAGATCCGTGGGCTTCTGACCCTGGTTTAGGCAAAACAGGGGGAGGCGCCGAGACCAGCTCGAGCACTAGCGGATTTTGAGAGAAACTGACCGCAACCTCCATCGCCTTCCCCCTCTCTTTCAACTTGGATGGGCTGACTCTACCCGTCGGTGATTTACGACGATTGCAGCGCTAGTCACAGCCTGGCGCCTGGTGTCCCCTCCCTTCCCAAGCCCCCTCAGCTTTTCCACTGCCACCGGCGTACAAGCAAGTGCCGAGCCGGCCTCCGCAAGTCGGACTAGCCTCCCGGCGTCCGAGGCCACCACGGGCAGCAGATTTTTGGTCCCCAGCGAGGCTGCGCGCGTTCGTCCCGCCTCCGACCGCCGAGCAGAGCTGCTAGCAGAAGCAGGCGCCGGTCACTTTATATAATCCTGCTGCTCGCAGGGTGCAAGAGCGGGAAAAGTGCGGAGTAGGGAATTCTTTTGCTGCGCTGCCTCCTACGCGGAGCCTGCTTTCCACTGCTGAAAAGTGCCGGGCCTTGGGAAGTGTTTTTCTTTTCATTCCTTACCGAAGCGTTTACTGCCGCCGTGGTCGCAGTCATAAATTTTGCTACAAACCACAATGACAGGTGCATTGATATGCACCGTGAGAGCTCCAGCTGCTTAATAACCCCGTCCCCTGGTCGCTGTGAGCGCCTTTTATTTATTTGGTATCATATTAGGTATTGATCTCTAGTAGCATTAAGTGCGGTGAGCAAGTATCAGGGTTCGGCTGCTTTGGAGGCGCAGCGGTTGCGGCGGGCCGGCGGGCCCGGGGAAGCGGGCGGTGGCCGCTCAGAGAATACCTTCCTTCCGGCAGGAGACCGTTTGGCCCTGTATTCCGGGCCTGCGGTTGGGCCTCCAAGCTGAGTTGGGCAACTTCCCAGCACCGCAAGAAAGGGCGAGCCAGACCTATTTGGCACCCCTTTCCCAGGAGGAGCAGGGGATGGCGCCGGCGGAGTTTGGGGAGGCTGCCCTGGCCAGTTCCCCGGGCTAGAGGGTGGAGGAGAGGAGGAGGGAGAGGAAAGGGCAGCTGAGGACTTGGAAGAAATGAGAAGCCGTGCTCGACCACCCCTCCCCCAACACTGGCTCATCTTCACCCCAAGACATTTGGGTCTTGGAGCCCAAATGAGCAAAGGTACCAAAGGGCGAGAAAAGAAAGGCTTTAAACCCTCTGGGGCCTCTTGCTTTTCTTCTGACAGGTCACCTGGAGCCTGGGGGCCGGCCCAGCTCTCTCAGGATTCAGCAGACATTGGAGGTGGCAGTGAAGGATACAGTGGTAGTCAATGTTATTTGAGCAGGGTCAGCAGGCCCTGGAGCTTCCTGAGTGCACAATGCAGAAGGCTGCTTACTATGAAAACCCAGGACTGTTTGGAGGCTATGGCTACAGCAAAACTACGGACACTTACGGCTACAGCACCCCCCACCAGCCCTACCCACCCCCTGCTGCTGCCAGCTCCCTGGACACTGACTATCCAGGTTCTGCCTGCTCCATCCAGAGCTCTGCCCCTCTGAGAGCCCCAGCCCACAAAGGAGCTGAACTCAATGGCAGCTGCATGCGGCCGGGCACTGGGAACAGCCAGGGTGGGGGTGGTGGCAGCCAGCCTCCTGGTCTGAACTCAGAGCAGCAGCCACCACAACCCCCTCCTCCACCACCGACCCTGCCCCCATCTTCACCCACCAATCCTGGAGGTGGAGTGCCTGCCAAGAAGCCCAAAGGTGGGCCCAATGCTTCTAGCTCCTCAGCCACCATCAGCAAGCAGATCTTCCCCTGGATGAAAGAGTCTCGACAGAACTCCAAGCAGAAGAACAGCTGTGCCACTGCAGGTAGCTCCCTGAGGTGGCCTACTGCCAGACCATCAGCGCCCTCCCTCTCTCCCTCCCTGCCCAGGAGAGAGCTGCGAGGACAAGAGCCCGCCAGGCCCAGCATCCAAGCGGGTACGCACGGCATACACGAGCGCGCAGCTGGTGGAATTGGAAAAGGAATTCCACTTCAACCGCTACTTGTGCCGGCCGCGCCGCGTGGAGATGGCCAACCTGCTGAATCTCACGGAACGCCAGATCAAGATCTGGTTCCAGAACCGGCGCATGAAGTACAAGAAGGACCAGAAGGCCAAGGGCATCCTGCACTCGCCGGCTAGCCAGTCCCCTGAGCGCAGCCCACCGCTCGGCGGCGCCGCTGGCCACGTGGCCTACTCCGGCCAGCTGCCGCCAGTGCCCGGCCTGGCCTACGACGCGCCCTCGCCGCCTGCTTTCGCCAAATCACAGCCCAATATGTACGGCCTGGCCGCCTACACGGCGCCACTCAGCAGCTGCCTGCCACAACAGAAGCGCTACGCAGCGCCGGAGTTCGAGCCCCATCCCATGGCGAGCAACGGCGGCGGCTTCGCCAGCGCCAACTTGCAGGGCAGCCCGGTGTACGTGGGCGGCAACTTCGTCGAGTCCATGGCGCCCGCGTCCGGGCCTGTCTTCAACCTGGGCCACCTCTCGCACCCGTCGTCGGCCAGCGTGGACTACAGTTGCGCCGCGCAGATTCCAGGCAACCACCACCATGGACCTTGCGACCCTCATCCCACCTACACAGATCTCTCGGCCCACCACTCGTCTCAGGGACGACTGCCGGAGGCTCCCAAACTGACGCATCTGTAGCGGCCGCCGCCAGCCCGAACTCGCGGCAAAATTACCTCTCTTGCTGTAGTGGTGGGGTAGAGGGTGGGGCCCGCGGGGCAGTTCGGGAACCCCCTTCCCCGCTCTTGCCCTGCCGCCGCCTCCCGGGTCTCAGGCCTCCAGCGGCGGAGGCGCAGGCGACCGGGCCTCCCCTCCATGGGCGTCCTTTGGGTGACTCGCCATAAATCAGCCGCAAGGATCCTTCCCTGTAAATTTGACAGTGCCACATACTGCGGACCAAGGGACTCCAATCTGGTAATGGTGTCCCAAAGGTAAGTCTGAGACCCATCAGCGGCGCGCCCTGCAGAGGGACCAGAGCTTGGAGAGTCTTGGGCCTGGCCCGCGTCTAGCTTAGTTTCAGAGACCTTAATTTATATTCTCCTTCCTGTGCCGTAAGGATTGCATCGGACTAAACTATCTGTATTTATTATTTGAAGCGAGTCATTTCGTTCCCTGATTATTTATCCTTGTCTGAATGTATTTATGTGTATATTTGTAGATTTATCCAGCCGAGCTTAGGAATTCGCTTCCAGGCCGTGGGGGCCACATTTCACCTCCTTAGTCCCCCTGGTCTGAACTAGTTGAGAGAGTAGTTTTGAACAGTCGTAACCGTGGCTGGTGTTTGTAGTTGACATAAAGGATTAAGACCGCAAATTGTCCTTCATGGGTAGAGTCAGGAAGCCCGGTGGCGTGGCACAACACACTTTGGTCATTTCTCAAAAACCACAGTCCTCACCACAGTTTATTGATTTCAAATTGTCTGGTACTATTGGAACAAATATTTAGAATAAAAAAATTTCCCAGTCGGAACTGTATCTGTGTTAATCATGCACACTTG